CCAGGGCTTCCTCAAATACATGCACAGTCATACAAGTCATGGTCACAGTAAAGAGTACACTCAGCCACTGTCACAGGCATATTCCCTGCACACACATGCATACTTACAGACTGGAATAGTGGCATAAGGAGTTAGAACCACAGCAGACACCATTCATTCCATGTCCATATGCATCTACTTGGCAAGGTCATAGACAATTCCTCCAGAGACACTGAGCCAGTCTTTGAACTGCAGCAATCACAAAGGCTGACATTCACTGAGTGCCTACTCTTTGCCAATCCCCGTGCTAAGCGTTTTATGTGGACTTATTCATTCCTCACAATGAGGCTATGAGGAAACTGAGTCACTCACATTGAGAGTAAGCACGTTGCCCAAGGTTGCACAGCAAGAAAAGGGAGAAGTTGAGATTCAAACCCAGGCTGTCTAGCTCCGGGGGTACAGCCCTTGCACTCCTACTGAGTTTGTGGTAACCAGCCCTGCACGACCCCTGAATCTGCTGAGAGGCACCAGTCCAGCAAATAAAGCAGTCATGATTTACTTAGCTGTTTACTGAGCGCCTAAAATGTCCAGGCCCCGGTATCCAAAGGGCACAGGAAAGGCTTGTCACTCTCACCAGATCTGACGTCAGTCTAAGGGCGGCTGCTTCCCAGGGTGGGGCCCAAATTTCAAGAGGAAGCCCCACCTGATCGGACCGTTTCCAAGCTGTCCTGGGGCAGGAGGCCGGCGGGAACCGAAGCTAGACTTGTCAGAGCCTGGGGCGGGGCTGGCGGAGGCAGAGCCAGCTGGAGGCGGGGCCTGCGCCTGGCTGAAGTGACGTGCTGGGCTGGGGCAGGGCCTGGAAGAAGCCAAATCGAGGCGGGACCTAAGCTGTGACGCAAGGAGAAGGAGGAGGGGCCTGTATGGGGCCGGGTGGGGAGGAGGCGGACTCAAATGGAGATGGGGTGGGGCTCAGCAGGGGCGGAGCCAGGGTAGAGACTGAGTCGGCGCCTGGCGGGTGTTGTGACGCGCAAACCAGGGGCGGGTTCTAAGCGGCGACGCGCGGGTGCTGGGAGGCCTTAGAACGCCGTGGCGTGCCGCAGGACGCGACGGCTGCAGAACATCCGCCGCACCGCTGGGGGCCAACGTTGTCGGACCGAGGAGTCCGAGGTGGCGACTGAGTGAGATACCCAGCTGTGCGGAGCTAGGACGCGGAACATCCCAGAGGCCAGCATCAACATGTCAGTACCGCACCCTTCCCATTTGCTGCCTGCTGGCACAGCCCAGCATGGCTGTTATCTACAGGAGGAGAGCCACTGTGGTCTGAAGAGATGCTACTGCCTGGAGACTGGGGTCTTAACCTCCAGCCTGGCACTGAGCCACCTGCAACCTAGCAGCAGGTGACCTTGGCTCCCAGCCTGACTCAGCTGAACCTGGATCCTGTGCATAGGCAAGAGCTGACTCTGAGCCCTGGCCCAGCCAAGCTGACCCCTACACTAGACCCTACACACCGGATGGAGCTGATCCTGAGTACCAGCCCAGCTGAGCTGACTCTGGATCCTGCGTGCCAGCCAAAGCTGCCCCTGGATTCCACATGCCAACCAGAGATGACCTTCAATCCTGGTCCAACTGAGCTTACCCTGGATCCTGAACACCAGCCAGAGGAGACCCCAGCTCCTAGCCTGGCTGAGTTGACCCTGGAGCCTGTGCACCGCCGACCCGAGCTCCTGGATGCTTGTGCTGACCTCATCAATGATCAGTGGCCCCGCAGCCGCACCTCCCGCCTGCACTCCCTGGGCCAGTCCTCAGATGCCTTCCCCCTCTGCCTGATGCTGCTAAGCCCCCACCCCACACTTGAAGCAGCACCCGTTGTGGTGGGCCATGCCCGCCTGTCACGGGTGCTGAACCAGCCCCAGAGCCTCTTAGTGGAGACAGTGGTGGTGGCCCGGGCCCTGAGGGGCCGTGGCTTTGGCCGCCGCCTCATGGAGGGCCTGGAGGTCTTTGCTCGGGCCCGGGGCTTCCGCAAGCTGCATCTCACCACCCATGACCAGGTGCACTTCTATACCCACCTGGGCTACCAGCTGGGTGAGCCTGTGCAGGGCCTGGTCTTCACCAGCAGACGGCTGCCTGCCACCCTGCTTAATGCCTTCCCCACAGCCCCCTCTCCCCGGCCACCCAGGAAGGCCCCAAACCTGACTGCCCAAGCTGCCCCAAGGGGTCCCAAGGGACCTCCATTGCCACCACCCCCTCCCCTACCTGAGTGCCTGACCATCTCACCCCCAGTTCCATCAGGGCCCCCTTCAAAAAGCCTGCTGGAGACACAATATCAAAATGTGAGGGGGCGCCCCATATTCTGGATGGAAAAAGACATCTGAGGCCATCCAGGGCAAGGAACTGTCTTTCTGGTTCAATAGACTGCCCCGACAGTCTACAAGCCTCAGCCCACTGACCATACCTCAGCCCCTAGCCCCTGGGGGGCAGCTTTAACCTGGGCATGTTTCCTGGGTACCAGTGGGGCCAGGAGGTGGCTCTGGCTCAGAGCCGTCAGTGTGGCTGAATAAAGGCTCTCTTGGGTATGGCTGTGACAGTTTATTTGTTGATCCCCCTA